ATCCCAATTAAATCAGGTGCTCTGGCATTGGGGCAGGGGTGTGGAGGTGGGGGTTGGGATGCTTTCTAAAAGCTCTCCAGGTGTGATTTAAATATGCATGCTGGGTGGGACCCACCAGACTAGATTTATTAAATAATGCCTTTCCTCTTATTTAGCGGAAGCATAGCGAGATTTCGCTTTTTTACATTTAACTCATTTTATAGAAGAAAGCAAAGAAAGCCCTATTCAATAAAGAAAGCACTCCCTAGGCACTTGGTCTAGTGATATGGTGGTTATTCATTAGGGACTGTCATTCCAGTTGAACTCTATGTCTACTTAAGCAGTTAGACACTGGCCTCTTTATTTCCGTGCTCTTGTACATCATTTCGTATATGGTGGAACTCTTCGAATTACTTGCTTTCCTAGAGTTTGACATGTGGTGAGGGAGGTTTTTTTTCTTTAAAAAAGATTACTAGCAGTTGGAAAAAATTAAAAGGCATATGGCAAGTGTTCAAGAAAAGTTTTTGATTTAAGAACCATCTTGACCGGGGGCGGTGGCTTACGCCTGTAATCCCAGCACTTTGGGAGGCCGAGGCAGGCGGATCACCTGATGTTGGGAGTTCGAGACCAGCCTGGCCAACATGGTAGAAACCCCGTCTCTACTAAAAATACAAAATTATCCGGGCGTGGTGGCACACGCCTGTAATCCCAGCTACTCGGGAGGCTGAGGCAGGAAAATCACTTAAACCTGGAAGGAGGAGGTTGCAGTGAGCCAAGATCAGCGACACTGCAGTCCAGCCTGGGCGACAGAGCTAGACTATCTCAAAAAAAAAAAAAAAAAAAAAAAAGATGCAGATCCTTCCTATCCACATTCAAAAGCAACCTTGTGAGGAGGCTCAGCTGCGACAGCAATCTGTACTCCCCTCCCCCATTCCCAAGCACAGCACTCTTCCACCTTGCGCCTACCCAGAGTAGGTTTCCGTTTCTTCCCACTTCCCCTTCCGGGTCGGGACCCTGCCCATGTTCCGGTCTTGCGCACGAGTCTAGAACGCAGCAACTCCGCCGGCGTTTCCATGGTGGCAAGTGGCCGGTTCCTTGCGGGGCTGAGCAACAAAGTAGTATCAGTGTTCGGTGGCTCCACTGGAACTACGCAGAGCCAGACCAGCGGGACCACAGAATGGGCTGAGGCGGCGGCGGCTGTTTGGATAAAGTCAACAGCGGGACGTGGGGCGTGACGCCGGTCCGGCATCCTAAGACGTGTGGTTTGAGTTGCGGGCGAGACCAGGCTTTTTTTAGGACCTTGGGCCTGATAAGTGGGCGACTGCAGTAGTGCGGGAACCTATTATTTGACAGGAACATGACAGGAAGTGTAGGGACCCCATGCTTGATGGATGGTGACTTATAGTGTGGTAGTCTCAGTGTTGATGGGCATGACCGAGACAGCAGGAGTACCCCTAAGTTCTGGTGAGAGGTGGAGCCTCAGAAGGACACCTTACTCAAGCTGTCTTTAGTTCCCAAAGACAAAAAGGCTCAGTGGAAAAGATTCCTTTTTTTTTTTTAATGTCTCTATATTTGAGACTGTGGGTTTATTGTGGATATGCATTATCTAGTTTTAATAAATAAAAGTATAAACGTTTAACATTTTCCATTTTCTTTCTTTATTTCTATAAAGTAGTAAAAGCCCAGCTTGAAAATGGAGATGTATGAAACCCTTGGAAAAGTGGGAGAGGGAAGTTACGGAACAGTCATGAAATGTAAACATAAGAATACTGGGCAGATAGTGGCCATTAAGATATTTTATGAGAGACCAGAACAATCTGTCAACAAAATTGCGATGAGAGAAATAAAGTTTCTAAAGGTTTGCTTCTTTTGCCTTAATCATCTAAGTCATTAAAAATTTGTGTTGTTTCTTTTGTCAATAGCAATTTCATCACGAAAACCTGGTCAATCTGATTGAAGTTTTTAGACAGAAAAAGAAAATTCATTTGGTATTTGAATTTATTGACCACACAGTATTAGATGAGTTACAACATTATTGTCATGGACTAGAGAGTAAGCGACTTAGAAAATACCTCTTCCAGATCCTTCGAGCAATTGACTATCTTCACAGTAATAATGTAAGTGCTTCAGAATAAGCCAATTTGTAGGATTAATGTATTTTGTATTCTGTTTGTTTTTTAGATCATTCATCGAGATATAAAACCTGAGAATATTTTAGTATCCCAGTCAGGAATTACTAAGCTCTGTGATTTTGGTTTTGCACGAACACTAGCAGCTCCTGGGGACATTTATACGGACTATGTGGCCACACGCTGGTATAGAGCTCCCGAATTAGTATTAAAAGATACTTCTTATGGAAAGTATGTGTATTTTGGGATCCTGTCAGCCTTTCCTAGGTATCTCTTTTTTTGTTTATTTTTTGAGATGGAAAGTGATTTTTTTTTCCCTGATCTGTTTCAGACCTGTGGATATCTGGGCTTTGGGCTGTATGATCATTGAGATGGCCACTGGAAATCCCTATCTTCCTAGTAGTTCTGATTTGGATTTACTCCATAAAATTGTTTTGAAAGTGGGTAGGTATTACTGAAATAACATGAGTTACATGTTTTTTAAATATACATTTTTTTCTCTTTTCAGGCAATTTGTCACCTCACTTGCAGAATATCTTTTCCAAGAGCCCCATTTTTGCTGGGGTAGTTCTTCCTCAAGTTCAACACCCCAAAAATGCAAGAAAAAAATATCCAAAGCTTAATGGATTGTTGGCAGATATAGTTCATGTATGTTTTTTTTTTTTTTCCTCCCCCGGAGAGCTCACTTATTAAAATCTTTTTCCTTTCCTAGGCTTGTTTACAAATTGATCCTGCTGACAGGATATCATCTAGTGATCTTTTGCATCATGAGTATTTTACTAGAGATGGATTTATTGAAAAGTAAGCATTTTGAGTGAATGTGGGTTTTTTAAAGATTACTCGTTGATATTGCTTGTTTTGTCAGATTCATGCCAGAACTGAAAGCTAAATTACTGCAGGAAGCAAAAGTCAATTCATTAATAAAGCCAAAAGAGAGTTCTAAAGAAAATGAACTCAGGAAAGATGAAAGAAAAACAGTTTATACCAATACACTGCTAAGTAGTTCAGTTTTGGGAAAGGTAAGAACTTTGGTTTTTGTTTCAGCCAGTATGATGACTCAGATTTTGGATGTATCTATTCCAGGAAATAGAAAAAGAGAAAAAGCCCAAGGAGATCAAAGTCAGAGTTATTAAAGTCAAAGGAGGAAGAGGAGATATCTCAGAACCAAAAAAGAAAGAGTATGAAGGTGGACTTGGTCAACAGGATGCAAATGAAAATGTTCATCCTATGTCTCCAGATACAAAACTTGTAACCATTGAACCACCAAACCCTATCAATCCCAGCACTAACTGTAATGGCTTGAAAGAAAATCCACATTGCGGAGGTTCTGTGACAATGCCACCCATCAATCTAACTAACAGTAATTTGATGGCTGCAAATCTCAGTTCAAATCTCTTTCACCCCAGTGTGAGGTGAGCTGTAACAGAGAAGAAACCTAAATAATTTAGTAACTTCTCATTCATTTTTAAATAATAGGTTAACTGAAAGAGCAAAAAAGAGACGCACTTCTTCACAATCTATTGGACAAGTTATGCCTAATAGCAGGCAAGAGGATCCAGGTCCTATTCAAGTAAGGCAAGAAGCTACACATTAAAATATGGCTTTCTTCAACTAACTCTTGTTTGTTTGTTTAGAGCCAAATGGAGAAGGGTATATTTAATGAGCGAACAGGTCACAGTGACCAAATGGCAAATGAGAACAAAAGGAAGCTGAATTTTTCCAGATCTGACAGGAAAGAATTCCATTTTCCAGAATTGCCTGTCACAATACAGTCAAAAGATACAAAAGGAATGGAAGGTACACATTTGTTGCATAGCTTTACAATTATGAATTTTCATTGTTTTGTATATTTTTGCAAAAGTTAAACAGATAAAAATGCTGAAGAGGGAGTCAAAGAAAACAGAGTCATCTAAGATACCAACTTTACTTAACGTGGATCAAAATCAAGAAAAACAAGAGGTAACTCTTTTTGTATATAGCTTTTACTAAGGACCTCTTTCTTTTGTAAATTGTCCCGTCTCAGGTACGTCTTTATCAGCGGCATGAAGACAGACCAATACAGTGAATTGGTACCAGTAGAGTGGGGCATTGCTGAAAAGATACCCAAAAATGTGGAAGCAACTTTGGAACTGGGTAACAGGCAGAGGTTTGAACAGTTTGGAGAGCTCAGAAGAAGACAGGAAAATGTGGGAAAGTTTGGAACTTTCTAGAGACTTGTTGAATGGCTTTGACCAGAAGCTTGATCATGATATGGACAATAAAATCCAAGCTGAGGTGGTCTCAGATAGAGATGAGGAACTTGTTGGGAACTGGAGCAAAGGTGACTCTTGTTATGTTTTAGCAAAGAGATTGGCAGCATTTTGCCCCTGCACTAGAGATTGTGGAACTTTGAACTTGAGAGAGGTGATTTAGGGTAACTGGTGGAAGAAATTTCTTTTTGTTGTTGTTGTTTTTTTTCTTTTTTGAGACAGTCTCACTCTATAACCAGTCTGGAGTGCAGTGGCATGATCTTGGCTCACTGCAACCTGTGCCTACTGGGTTCAAGTGATTCTCCTGCCTCAGCCTCCTGAGTAACTGGGACTATAGGCATGTGCCACCACACCCACCTAATTTTTGTATTTTTAGTGGAGACGGGGTTTCACCATGTTGGCCAGGATGGTCTCAATCTCTTGACCTCGTGATCCACATGCCTTGGCCTCCCAAAGTGCTGGGATTACAGGCATGAGCCACTGCACCCAACTGGTGGAAGAAATTTCTAAGCAGCAAAGCATTCAAGAGGTGACTTGGATGCTATTAAAGGCATTCAGTTTTATAAGGGAAGCAAAGCATAAAAGTTCAGAAAATTTGCAGCCTGACAATGCAATAGATAATAAAATCCCATTTTCTGAGGAGAAATTCAAGCCAGCTGCAGAAATTTGCAAAAGCAATGAGGAGCTGACTGTTAATCCCCAAGACAATGGGGAAAATGTCTCCAGGACATGTCAGAGACGTTTGCGGCAGCCCCTCCCATTACAGACCCAGAGGCCTAGGAGGAAAGGCCCAGGGTCCCCATGCTGTGTGCAGCCAAGGGACTTGGTGCCCTGTGTCCCAGCTGCTCCAGCCATGGCTGAAGGGGGCCAATGTAGAGCTTGGCCTGTGGCTTCAGAGGAGCAAGCCCCAAGCCTTGGCAGCTTCCCTGTAGTGTTGAGCCTGTGAGTGCACAGAAGTCAAGAATTGGGGTTTGGGAACCTCCGCCAAGATTTCAGAAGATGTATGGAAATGCCTGGATGTCCAGGAAGAAGTTTGCTGCAGGGGTGGGGCCCTCATGGAGAACATCTGCTGGGGTAGTGCAAAAGGGAAATGTGGGGTTGGAGCCCCCACACAGAGTCCCTACTGGGGCACCACCTAGTGGAGCTGTGAGAAGAGGGCCACTGTCCTCCAGACCCCAGAATGGTAGACTCACTTGTTACGGGAAGTCAGGGGCCCCGAACGGAGGGACCGGCTGAAGCCATGGCAGAAGAACATAAATTGTGAAGATTTCATGGACATTTATCACTTCCCCAATCAATACTCTTATAATTTCCTATGCCTGTCTTTAATCTCTTAATCCCATCATCTTCGTAAGCTGAGGATGTATGTCGCCTCGGGACTTTGTGATGATTGCGTTAACTGCACAAATTGTTTGTAAAACGTGTGTTTGAACAATATGAAATCTGGGCATCCTAAAAAAGAATAGGATAACAGTGGTTTTCAGGGAACAAGGGAGATAACCATAAGGTCTGACTGCCTGTGGGGCCAGGCAGAACAGAGTCATATTTCTCTTCTTGCAGAAAGCGAATAGGAGAAATATTGCTTAATTCTTTTCCCAGCAAGGAATAACCCTGGGAAAGGAATGCCTTCCCAGGGGGAGGTCTCTAAAATGGCTGCTCTGGGAGTATCTGTCTTGTGCAGTTGAAGATAAGGGATGAAATACGCCCTGGTCTCCTGCAGTGCCCTCAGGCTTGCTAGGATTAGGAAATTCCAGCCTGGCGAATTCTAGTCAGACCGGTTGTCTGCTCTTGAACCCTCTTTCCTGTTAAGATGTTTATCAATGACACTGTGTGCCCAGCAGGACATGGAACCTCATCAGTAATTCTAATTTCACCTGGCCTTGTAATCTTGCTCTGCCTCTCTGCCCTTGTGATCTTTTATTGCCCTTTCAAGCATGTGATCTTTGTGACTTACTCCCTGTTCGTATCCCCCTCCCCTTTTGAAATTCCTAATAAAAGCTTGCTGGTTTTGCAGCTCAGGGGGCATCACGGAGCCTACCAATAGGTGATGTCACCCCCGGAGGCCCAGCTGTAAAATTTCTCTCTTTTGTACTCTTTCTCTATTTCTCAGACAGACCAACACTTAGGGAAAATAGAAAAGAACCTACGTTGAAATATTGGGGGCTGGTTCCCCCACTATTCACTGACTGCTTGCACTGTGTGCCTGGAAAAGCTGCAGACACTCAATGCCAGCCCATGAAAGCAGCCAGGAGGGAGGCTGTACCCTGCAAAGCCATAGAGGTGGAGCTTCCCATGACCATGGGAACCCACCTCTTGCATTAGTGTGACCTGGATGTGAGACATGAAGTCAAAGGAGATCATTTTGGAGCTTTAATAATTGACTGCTCCACTGGATTTTGGATTTGCATGGGACCTGTAGCCCCTTTGTTTTCGCCAATGTCTCCCATTCAGAATGGCTGTATTTATCCAATGCCTGTACCTCCATTGTATCTAGGAAGTAAATAACTTGCTTTTGATTTTATAGGCTCATAGATGGAAGGGACTTGCCTTATCTCAGATAAGGCAAGTGGACTTTTGAGTAGACTTTTGAGTTAATGCTGAAATGAGTTAAGACTTTGGGGGACTGTTGGGAGGGCATGATTTATTCTGAAATGTGAGGATATGAGATTTGGGAGGGGCCAGGGGTGGAATGATATGGTTTGGCTGTGTACCCACACAAATCTCATCTTGAATTCCCATGTGTTGTGGGAAGGACTTGGTGGGAGGTAATTGAATCTTGGAGGCAGGTTTTTTCCATGCTGTTCTTGTGATAATAAGTCTCATGAGATCTGATGGTTATTACAAGGGGGCGTTATCCTGCACAAGCTCTCTCTTTGCATGCTGCCATCCACGTAAGATGTGACTTGCTGCTCCTTGCCTTCCACCATGATTGTGAAGCCTCCCCAGCCATGTGCAACTGTAAGTCCAATAAACCTCTTTCTTTTGTAAATTGTCCAGTCTCAGGTATGTCTTTATCAGCAG